TCCAACTCTAAGACACAGTGGTCATCTCTGCCTGGGCGTGCGAGGGGTGTGTCCCCACTGAGCCTCCTGCCGGGGGAGGTTATTGGGATCTAGTGTATTAACTGCTTTCCTCCAGCCTGAGGTCCCTCTGGGGCTGCAGGCCCTGCCCCCGCCTCTCCTTCCAACCATGGCGGTGTCTCTTTACATGTGTTACACACTGGGGCTGTCTTGTGTAAGGGTTCCTTTGAACCAGAGTTCCTCTGTGAACATGGTGCACAGTGTGAAGACAGTTTGGTCCTTTGTGGTTCTGAGAGAGCTTTGGCACCCACGTCTGCCCTGTGTGTCCGTGTGTTGGCCATCCAGCCCGTCGGCTCCAGGGGCCTCTGTCTGACCCCAGCAATGTTCATTAGAAGGGCAGCGGCTCTTTAAAAATGTTAAAAAACTGGCTGGGCGCAGAGCTCACACCTGTAATCCCAGCACTTTGGGTGGCTGAGGTGGGTGGATCACAAGGTCAGGAGATTGAGACCATCCTGGCTAACATGGTGAAACCCCATCTCTACTAAAAATACAAAAAATTAGCCGAGCGAGTGAGCCTGTAGTCCCAGCTACTTGGGAGGCTGAGGCAGGAGAATGGTGTGAACCCAGGAGGCGGAGCTTGCAGTGAGCCAAGATCGCACCACTGCACTCCAGCCTGGGCGACAGAGCGAGACTCCATCTCAAAACTAAATAAATAAATAAAAATAAAAATAAAATAAATAAAAATGTTAAAAAACTAGTTTAGTCCCTGAAGGGAAAAAGTATCCTCCTCCCAACTCCCAGGCCACTTTGGTGGCCAGACCCTCCCCTGACCGAAGCCCTGTCCCTCGCGCAGCAGAGTGATGACTCCTCGGACGAGGGTTCGCTGCACATCGACACAGACACCAAGCCCGGCCGCAATGCCAGAGTCAAGAAGGAGAGTGGGAGCTCGGCAGCTGGCATCTTGGACCTGCTGCAGGCCAGTGAGGAGGTTGGCGCGCTGGAGTACAACCCCAGCAGGTGGGCCCCACCACCCGGCAGCACCCAAGAGCGGGGACCAGGCAGGCCCAGGGCTGGCCCTCGGCCATGATGGTGGGAGCCTGCGAGGCAGACGCACAGCTGGAGCCAGTGCTGAGCCGCCCCTGGGCCTGGGCAGAAGGGCACACCTCAGATGTTGGACTGGTTCGTCCCACTGGGGCTTTCCTTTCAATCAAGGGCTTCTTTTTCTTTTAATTTTTCGGGTAAATTCAGAACCACAGGTTTTCAATTTTATGTGCCGAGACTGTTGTTTTTTTCACGTGGAAATCTTTTGGGAATTTCCACATGTACTACAGACGGGTAACTCAGGGGGCAGAGGTGTAGCCCCCTCCATGGTGCCCCTGGGCCCATGTCGGGGGCTGCAGCTGCCATGGGGAGCACAGCCCTCCTGGTCTTCTTGACAGCTGCAGATTCCCATTGCACAGATGGGGAAACCGAGGCTCTGAGGGCTTATACTTGCACGTGGGCACACTGCTAGGAAGCAGCAGAGGCAGGCCCAGAATTTCCATCTGCCTGATTGCAGAACCTGAGCTTGGGGGTCCTGGGGGGTTGACTAATGCTGGGCAGTGATATCCGGGTGTTTGCGGCTGGTCCCTTGTCCAGCAGTGACTTGGATTGAGGAAGATGGAGCCTGTGCTTGGGTCCTGCTCAGTTCCCAAGATGTGCCTCAGAGACTCTGTGGTTTCCAGAATCCATGGGCAACCCAGGGCCATGCTGCTAGCTGCTCCACACAGCCCCAAGCTTGTTCAGTGGGCAGGTGGAGGCCTGCTTTTAGACAGATGGGGGGCTTGGGCAAGGTAGATGAAGGGCTTGATTGAAAAGAGCTTTTGCTAAATCAATTGGCCGTACTTTCTTTCATATATTACTATTTTACATGCAATATTATGTTCATGTAATATTGATCAGAAAGCCAGCTGTAAGGTGCTTTTATTTTAATGGGAGTGAAGCATGACAGGAGGCTTCCATAGCGCCTTAGGGGACAGATTTCCTGCTTGGCACTAGGTGGTTCCTGTCCATGTTAAGCCCCTTGCTGCAGAGATGTGCTTGTGGCTGGGGTTGAAGCCTGGCTGTGAGCTCCTCCTCCCTGTCGGAGGCTGTGGTGCTTCACACAGCTCTTTGGGGGATGCCTGTCTTCTGGGAAGAAGTATGCACTAGCTGACACCTCAGTGACTGGCCTCAGGGGCAGGAGAGGCCCCTAAACACCCTAGGCCCCTCCCGAGGTCCATGGAGAGGCCTGGGGGTCCTGGGGGTTGGGGGTGTCTGAGGCCACCCAAGATGAGGGCAGACAGGGCCAAAAGCCTGGGGGCCACCAGGTGCTTTATTGTGGGCACCTGGGACTTGCAGGGGGAGTGGAGATGGGGACAGAGGTGGGGAGGGTTTTGTGCTCAGGTCTGTGAGGAGGCGCTGTGTCCTGGGCTCCCCGCTGTGAATCTGAGCCCAGGAGTAGGGCAGCCCATCTGTGGACACACTGATAACAAAAGACCCAGAGCTTCCCCGCCCCGCACAACTAGCCCGTGCCTCGGAGCAGTGTGCACGTGCACATGTGCCTGCTAGGGGCCACTGAGGCCGCCGGCCCCCCTCAGCCCGCTGCAGGCAGTTCCTCTCCCAAAGTCTCCCATTTGGAGCGTAGGTCAGTTTTTGATGGTCTATTTGCTCTGTTTTAAGTATCGGCTGCTTGGAAAAAACTGCTGAAGAAAATGGAGGAAAATATGTTAATTTATTGTGAATAGTTTGCTCAGTGTTTATTGCTGGGGGAAAAGGAAAGGATTTGAGTATGATAATTGGTGGATTAAAAGTATTATTTTCCATGCCGACTAGTTAGACGTTGCTCATTGATTCACCAGCAACCCTGCGGGACCTGGGCATGCAGTCCTCACCCTCTTGGGTTGCCCAGACGGCATGGCATGGACCCTCGTAGTGGGTGTCCCTGGCCACCCCCCAGCCCCCCGTGGCTAAGTGCAGGCCCCCGCCCTCCAGTCTGTCTGGGCCTTGCAGGCCAGTTGAGGGGTCGGGGCAGGGCCTGCCAGAGGATGCAGGGCAAGCTGCGTGCTCTGGCTGGCTCCTGAGCTGGGGCTGGGAGAGCCTGCTTCTGCGGAGATGTCAGTGAGGGCAGGAGTGACTGCGCTCACTTAGGCAGGCCTTCAGTGCTGCAGCTTGTGTGGCAGGGGCAGTGTGGTCCTGGCACTGTGGGGGCAGCTCCCGGCAGTGCCTTCTGAGGAGTGCTTGAGGCTGACCATGCTTGATTTTCCCATTGTTGTGGCTTTCACACCTCAATCCTGCTCAGTCCCTGTGAAACCCAAAATGCAACGCAGTCCAGTATGTCTCAGACAGGGCCTGGGAGGTGGCATTGGTGAGGGCTGCAGTGAGGGCGCCTGCCCCGGCACTGGGCATCTTCCTGAGTCTGCCGGACCCTCAGAGAGCAGTGGGTTCGGGCCTCAGCACTGTCCAGCATGGGTAACTTTTGTCCAAGTTGCCTCACCAGCCCTAGGACTCCCTCTGTGTCTGGGCTCCCTGTGGCAGCTTCCTCTCCCTGTCCTGCTGTAGCAGAGCCTCAGTCTTGGGAGCCCTCTTGCTTCTGAACCAGGACTGGTCCTGGTGGGGCCACTGCCCTGGGTGCCTCAGTCTCTGTGTCTGGTAACAGAGGTGGGCACAGGCATGCAGAGCTGGGTGGCCCGCCTGCCACTGTATTGGCCTCTTCCTTCTTGTCTCACATGTGTGCTGTCTCTGGCAAGGGGTTCTGGGTATACAAGCCCCCATTACAGTGCCTGGATGTGCTCACAGCCACAGGCTTCCCAGCCCCTCTCATCTGAATGGTTTTACTGAAAGTGCCTCCAGTGCTTCTGGGAAGTGGTGGAGAGGGGATGGGCAGCTCGAGAGACAGTGATGCTGATGCAAGAGTCCTGAAGGGGCAGGTCCAGGGAGCAGAGGGAGAGGACGGCAGGCACCCCGTGTGCCCCAAGTATGGGCCCAGGAGTGGCTAGATGCAGTGACAGGTGTGGCTGGGCCTCCCCTGTAAGGTGGGGCGGGCTGCCTTGTCCTGGGGCCAGGTTTGAGCCACAGGGAAGTGGGCAGGGGTGAGGACTAGAAAGGGACGTTGCAGGGTGTACCTGCTGGGCTGGACCACGTGAGTGGTGGGGAAGCCTGGGGCACCTGTCCTGGCTACATACAGCATCTGGAGCCCAGGGCAGGCCCCTGACTCAGAGTTTCTGGGTGGGGCCTGGGCCTTGACATTTATAAAGCTTCCCAGGTAGTTCTGGTGCACAGACAGGTGAGGGTCCTGGCTGCAGGGGGTTGTGGGCGGTGGGGCAGGGCCCTGTGAAGAGGCCAGGGCTGCATCCCATGGGAGGGCCTGGCAGGGAGGTCCCCAAGGAGCCCAGGACTTGGCCTTGGGGGTCCTTGCTGTCCAGCAGCACCAAGCCCCTGGTTCTGTGGGATGACAGTGGTCACCCCATTTCACCACTCTGTGAGCCTAGACAGGCTGATCACACACTGGGTGTCTCAGAAGATTCTTCTGGAAGGAGGGGAGCCAGTGTAGACAGGAGGAGGTGTGTGCATAGGCATGGGGCAGAGGAGGAGGATGCGGATGCGAGACAGGCTGGGCGCTATGGGAGGGGCCACCTGAAGCTGAGGGCAGCGGGGGTGCAGACAGGGCAAAGAGAAAGCCTGGGAGTCTGTGTGGAGCCTGCCAGAAGTGGGTGAACTTGGACTGAGCTGAGGTGCAGCTGTGTCTGTTCAGGTGCAGATGCAGCTGCAGGTCTATGTTCAGGTGGGTGCAGGTGTGGGGGTAGGTGCAGGTGTAGATGCAGGTGGGGGTGCAGGGTGGGGGTAGGTGCAGGTGTAGACGCAGGTGGGGGTGCATGTGTGGGGGTAGGTGTAGGTGCAGATGCAGGTGTGGATGTAGGTGTGGGAGTAGGTACAGGTGTAGATGCAGCTGTGGGTGTGGGAGTAGGCACAGGTGTAGTTGCAGGTGTGTGGGAGTAGGCACAGGTGTAGATGCAGGTGCGGGTGTGGGAGTAGGCACAGGTGCAGATGCAGATGTGGGTGTGGGAGTAGGGTCAGGTGTAGATGCAGATGTGGGTGTGGGAGTAGGGTCAGGTGTAGATGCAGGTGTGGGTGTGGATGTAGGTACAGGTGTAGATGCAGATGTGGGTGTGGATGTAGGTACAGGTGTAGATGCAGGTGGGTGTGGATGTAGGTGTAGATGCAGATGTGGGTGTGGGAGTAGGTACAGGTGTAGATGCAGGTGTGGGTGTGGATGTAGGTACAGGTGTAGATGCAGATGTGGGTGTGGGAGTAGGGTCAGGTGTAGATGCAGATGTGGGTGTGGGAGTAGGGTCAGGTGTAGATGCAGGTGTGGGTGTGGATGTAGGTACAGGTGTAGATGCAGTTGTGGGTGTGGATGTAGGTACAGGTGTAGATGCAGGTGTGGGTGTGGATGTAGGTACAGGTGTAGATGCAGGTGTGGGTGTGGATGTAGGTACAGGTGTAGATGCAGATGTGGGTGTGGATGTAGGTACAGGTGTAGATGCAGGTGTGGGTGTGGATGTAGGTACAGGTGTAGATGCAGATGTGGGTGTGGGAGTAGGCACAGGTGTAGATGCAGGTGTGGGTGTGGATGTAGGTACAGGTGTAGATGCAGATGTGGGTGTGGGAGTAGGGTCAGGTGTAGATGCAGATGTGGGTGTGGGAGTAGGGTCAGGTGTAGATGCAGATGTGGGTGTGGGAGTAGGGTCAGGTGTAGATGCAGATGTGGGTGTGGGAGTAGGCACAGGTGTAGATGCAGGTGTGGGTGTGGGAGTAGGTACAGGTGTAGATGCAGGTGTGGGTGTGGATGTAGGTACAGGTGTAGATGCAGGTGTGGGTGCGGATGTAGGTACAGGTGTAGATGCAGGTGTGGGTGTGGATGTAGGTACAGGTGTAGATGCAGATGTGGGTGTGGGAGTAGGCACAGGTGTAGATGCAGGTGTGGGTGTGGATGTAGGTACAGGTGTAGATGCAGGTGTGGGTGTGGATGTAGGTACAGGTGTAGATGCAGGTGTGGGTGTGGATGTAGGTACAGGTGTAGATGCAGATGTGGGTGTGGGAGTAGGGTCAGGTGTAGATGCAGGTGTGAGTGTGGGAGTAGGCACAGGTGCAGGTGCAGGTGTGGGTGTGGGAGTAGGCACAGGTGCAGGTGCAGGTGTGGGTGTGGGAGTAGGCACAGGTGTGAGTGTGGGAGTAGGCACAGGTGTACATGCAGGTATGGGTGTAGGTACAGGTGCAGATGCAGGTGTGGGGGTAGGTATAGGTGTAGATGCAGGTATGGGTGTAGGTGTAGGCACCAGTGTAGATGGAGGTGTGGGTATGGGTGTAGGCACAGGTGTAGATGCAGGTGCGGGGGTGGAGGTAGGTACAGGTGTAGATGCAGGTGTGGTTGGAGGTACAGGTGTAGATGCAGGTATGGGTATAGGAGTAGGTACAGGTGTAGATGCAGGTATGGGTATAGGAGTAGGTACAGGTGTAGATGCAGGTATGGGTATAGGAGTAGGTACAGGTGTAGATGCATGTATGGGTGTAGGTGTAGGAACAGGTGTAGATGCAGGTGCAGGGGTGGAGGTAGGTACAGGTGTAGATGCAGGTGTGGTTGGAGGTACAGGTGTAGATGCAGGTGCAGGTGTGAGGGTAGGTACAGGTGTAGATGCACGTATGGGTATAGGAGTAGGTGCAGGTGTAGATGCATGTATGGGTGTAGGTGCAGATGCAGGTGTGGGTAAAGGTGGGGGTGTGGAGAGAAGTTGCAGGTCACTGGGGAAAGCGTGTGCCATGGGAGGGAGTGGGCTACGCTGCCCCATCTCAGGGTGACACATGGGAAGGTTCCCTACAAAGTGGGGTAAGGAATGCCCAGGGCTAGTTCTGTAGTTGGGAGAGAGGCACAGGGTGGACCGAGGGGGTACACAGAGTGGCTGGGGTGCAGGAGGAAGGTCACTGAGTCGGCTTGCTGGCTTTAAGGTGTGAGAGACCAGTGCGTGACCATATGAGGGTCTGGACCCTCCTTCCCATCTGCTGTCTTCCGTCTCCTCTCCATGCCCATCTCTGTCTCCAGGCCTCCAGCCCTCCCTGTGGCATATGGGTGGATGAGCAGAGCTGGATGAGGGGAGTGGCTGGCCTCTTCCAAGGGAGAAGTCATCAGCTCACTGCCACCCTCTCTGCTCCACGCCCTCTGCCTGCCACCTGGGCCAGGAGTTTGTGCAGGAGTTTGTGCAGGCCATAGGCTGTTGTTTAAGTGCCTGGGCTGCAGGCCAAGAGCACTGGGCTGAGTGCCTGTCTCTCTGTGCCCCTAGCCAGCCCCCGGCCTCCCCCAGCACAC